GGTCCCTCTTCACTAAGTCAGGCTACCAGCATCTTCCTGCTCCTCCGGCTGGGCCCCTGGAGGAGGAAGCTTTCCAAAGCTCTGTCTAGCCCATGTATCCCTCCAGCAGGAAGCTCCAAGGCCTCCTCTGTACTTTGAGGTCGTTCTGGCCCCTGCTATGCTCCAGGCTCAGGGCTATTACACAAGACACCCAATTCAACTCGGTGGGCTGTTGACACCGTCCCTGTCACTGAATCTTGTCTTCACCCCTGTGATTCTCTGAAGAGCCAGTGAATCTCTGTTAATGTTGGTGGAGTTCCAGCCACTGCACTTTTTTTGAGGCAGACTCACTGTGGCTCCGGCTGGAGTGCAGTGGCATGGTCATAGCTCATGGCAGCCCCCAACTCCCGGGCTCATGTAATCCTCCCACCTCAGCCTCCCGAGTAGCTGGGACTGGAGGCGGGAGCCACCATGTCGGGCTAATTGGTTTTTCTGTAGAGATCGGGCCTCCCTAGGTTGCCCAGGCTTACTTAACACTCTTGAACGTCAAAACCCACGCTCAGTACCCGCTTCAAGTGGAAGTCGGTGTTGAGATACAAGCATAGGAACGAACTCAAGGCTAACAGCTGTTCTGTATTCAGAGCCGCACAATCAAGGAAAAACACGATCGGAGGCGGGCCCTGGACGGGAACAAGAAGGGTGGGCTTGACTGGGCGGCCCGCGGTCTTGGTTCCCCTTTCTTCCTTCTGGCTGGCCGGCCGCAGGGTAGGGGGTCCGTGGACCTCCCGGCCTGTAGGGGGCGTCGGGCGCAGCGGAAGGGCCTGCTCCGGAGCCTGGCCAGGGCTGCGCAGTCATGATCACCGAGACCGCGGCGGAGCCTACGGTCCCTGCAGTGCCTGCTGCTGAGGAGGCCACCGAAGCTCGGGGACGCGAGGAGCCGGCGTGGCCCTGGGTGAGCCCAGGCCCAAGCGGGAACGGGCGCGGGGCGGGCGGCGCAGACCCAGGGGCGCGGGCTTCATGCCCCAGCCGTGCCCCCTGTCCCGCAGAAAGACGCCCCGATCCGGACGCTGGTGCAGCGCATCCACCAGCTGCAGGCTGAGCGCGCGCAGGGCTTCCGCCGACTGGAGGAGTGAGTGGGGGCGCGGAGGGGCTCAGGGTTCGGTCCCCCGCCCGCTCCGGGCGTGGGCGTGTTCTCGGCGGGCGTGCCTGGAGGAGGAGCTGGGTCCTTGTGTGGCTGCAGAGTCAGATGGGGCGGGGATTTCGGGGCACCGGGTCCTCACCTTCACGAAAAAGGCCCCACAGCACGTCCCCACTACCCGACGACTCACTCTTCGTGGCTTCTCTCTCCTCCCCAAGAGCAGGGGTGGGCCTGTCTCGCGTTCCCCTGCGGGAGTCAGGAAGCGTCCTTCCTACCTACCAGTCCTCCCCTCTGGTGTCTGGGGACACTTCCTGGGGGCCTTTCAGGTGGTTGGCGCCGGTGCAGGGCCTGAGAGCCTGGGGGCGCGGCCTCAGGGTCCCCACATGCCGCAGAGGCCACCGCCAGTACCTGCGCAGCGGCCCTGACTACGACTTCGCGCGCTACCGGAGCACAGTGCACGGGGTGACCCAGGCCTTCGCCGCCGCCTCGCGGGAGGTGCTGGCGGTGGAAGCAGAGCTGGGCGGGCCTCGCAGGCAGCCGCTGCTCGCCGGCCACGTGCGCAGCCTGCAGGAGCTGGAGCAGACGCGGCTGGGCACGGTGAGGCCACCACCCCTTCCCCGCCGTGTCTCGACATCCTTCGTGTTGCTCATTCCCCCACCAGGTGGCCCTGCTGCAGTTGATGGAGACGCCAGAGCTGGCGGGGCAGGAGGACGCTGTACGGATGCAGCAGCTGAAAATGAAGTGAGCGCTGCTGCCCAAGCCGCCTGGCTATGGTTTTATTTATAGTTCCCATCCGCTCTTGTAGGGTAATTAAAACCATGGAGGCGATCAGCGAGGTTCTCCAGGACCTTAGGTTTGATGCGGAATCTGCCGAGTGATGGCGGCTCCCCAGGGATGCGCCGAGGGAGATGGGAAACGGGGCGGATGGCGCCCAGCCCAGCCCTAACTGCCAGCTGGCTGGGGTTGCGCCCCACTGCGCTGCTGACCTTCCTGCAGTTCCAGACACCTCCCACAATAAAGAGCTCCTCCTCTGTAGCCGCTCTGCCATCTCTGTGTACAAGGGTGCT